TAAACTGTACCTAGAGTCTTGCAGCGTCATAGCCAGAAGGGACTTGCGATTCTTGTGCCCACTCCACTCTACGGTCCCGTTCCCTCTTTCGTTTTTCAGAGGAAGAAACTAGTGTTCAGAAAGGTAGGGGAAGGATCTGAAACTGGAGCTAGGCTTTTTGATCTTCAAACTTTTTAGGTGATTTGCTGGATGAGTCTGCTCCTCCTCTTTTGCAGGCAGGAAAGCTGTATAGAATGACAAACTTTGGGTTTCAGGGGATGTTCTCTCGTTCTCTTTTAGTTAAACTTATTATAAATAACTCGTAAGCAGAAGGTGTGGTGGCAATGGATGATGGACGGTAAAAAGAACTTCCCCAAAGGCTGGGCGCGGTGGCTCACGCCTGTAATCCCAGCAGTTTGGAAGACCGAGGCGGACGGATCACTTGAGTTCTGGAGTTCGAGACCAGCATGGCCAACATGGTGAAACCCTGTTTCTACTAAAAATACAAAAAATTAGCCGGGTGTGGTGGCGAGACCCTGTAATCCCAGCTACTTGGGAGGCTGAGGCAGGAGAATCGCTTGAACCTGGGAGGCGGAGGTTGCAGTGAGCCAAGATCGTGCCACTGCACTCCAGCCTGCCTGGGCGACAGAGTGAGACTCGGACACACACACACACACACACACACACACACACACACACACAAAAGAACTTCTCTAAAGACAGCCCGAACAGACCCACTCGGGGTTCAGGGAATTTGCTCTTCCCTTGGTCCTTAACTGACCTACCACTCCCCAATAACTGCGCTCAGCCACTCTTAGGATTTGGCGGGTGGACAGGCGAAACTGCGGATCCCAGGATGCAGTTCCCCCCTTCATCACCTGTGTAGCCCGGTCGCTACCCTCACTGCATTCTGGGAAATGTAGTTTCTTATCAGTAACGACAACGTCTAGGAAACGTTTGGCCGTCAGGTTGGAGGGATCCGCCCCTCCACTGGCCCCGCCCCAGGTTGCTTAGGAGATAAGAGACGCCGAATCTTGGTACTTACGTTCCTGCCGGGCAGGACAGGTGCATAGGGAACTCCTCAGAGGTCTGTACCTCGAGGGCTCCCATGGATAGCCTTGACAGATCCTGCCAGGACTGGTGCGACAGGAAGCAACACTGGTTGGAGATCGGACCACCGGACTTGGTGGAGCGCAAGGGCTCCCTGACCCTCCGCTCCCATCACAAGAAATACTCGAAGCCGGTGTTGGTGTATTCCTGGTGAGCGAAGTCCCCTCGCAAGTTCCCGGGTGATCTCTTAACGGACTCCTAATTTTTTCTTAAGGCACCGTGACAGAGAAGCTTTTCCCAAAGGTTATGATATAGAGGGTCCTGAGAAAGTTAAAAAACTGTGTAATTCAACATATCGGCGACTGGGAACCGATGAATCCCCAGTAAGTAGTTGCTATTACTTCGTTTGAAGTCTATTTTTCTTATATGTGGCTTCTATGTTTCCAGATTTGGACATCAGAAACACATGAAAAGTTGTCACAAATGTGTTTAAACACAGAATGGGTTGAAATGAAGAGCAAGGCTTTATTGAATGAGGAAACAGTGAGCTCCGGGATTATCGAAAGGTATTCTTAATACTTTTCTTTACTTTATAGAAAAGTTTTCTAAAAAAATGTTATCTTGTTTTAGGGTCACCGGATTGCCTGCCACAGGTTTTGGAGCTGTCTTTCCTAGACATCCACCGGATTGGAGCAAAATGTTAGTAGTCCCTAAACTGCTACAACTGTACATCATTCTTTCCTCATTGACTTATCCCTCTTAGGTGTGCATTGACAACGTACTCAGAAGATTATGTTCCACCATATGATTATCAGCCACATGTGAGTACAAGAACCGTAGTCTTCTACCTATTATTTTAATTGTTGTATAATTTCGAACTTACAGGAAAGTTTCAAAAATGGCACAAGGAGCTTCCATATATTCTTTGCAGAGTTGATAGCTGTTTACCATATGAAGGTAGGCTGAAGACATCATGCCCTTTTGCTCCTATTAAATATTATTTCTCTTTTTTCCCCCATAGGCTTATCCCTGTCAAGATGATTATTCCATAGTCCACAGAAAATGCCGTTCTCAGTTCACGGATCTAAATGGTTCTAAAAGATTTGGCATCAACACTTGGCATGATGAGAGTGGGATTTATGCTAATTCAGATGTAAAACAGAAACTCTATCCCTTGACTAGTGGGCCTATTGTGCCAATTTAAAAATAATGTATAGAATCAGCATCTCTGACTAATGAAAAATGGATGTAGCAGTTGATGATTTTCTATCTTAATAAATGCAATGGAAGTGTTACTATAGTAGATTCCTTTAAGCAGAAAGTCTTA